TCTTGGTTTCTTTATATGTTAGCACACAAGGAATCACAGATGGGAAGGAGAGTGCAAATGACTATCAGATAAAAGTTTCATGCATTTTAAGATTTTTTTACAAGTCAAAATATACATCCTCCTATTGCCCCCACCCCATTCCTCAATTGTGTAAGAACTATCCCCATGTCATCAGTCTCCTTCACATCTCACTAAATTGGATAAGAAATAAAGACACTTTTCTTGTTAAGAAACAGTATATTTCCAATACTAATCGGTTTTACCAATTGCATTAGTAAGAAATATAGCAGCAGTGTGGGCTGAGTCACCCATCATACCCTTCATTTATGGGGATTTAAATGTGTAAAGTGACAGGTACATGAAATTAAGAGAAAAAATAAAGCAGTCTGCAGACTTCGGCACTAGCACACATAATGGTTTGTTTGTTAGAGTTGTGGCTTGACAATCGCTAAACAGGAATTACAAAATTGTAAATCTGCAGAAAACAAACAATCATAGGTGTTGATTCTCAGTTTAACACTCCTCATCTCCCATTCCCACCCACCCACCCCCATATAGTTTCAAGTATAATAAAAATAGAGATCTCAGCATCAGAATTTTGCTGTTAACTCTTCAAGGTTTCTCTGCGCCATCCAAGCCACACATAGGGTTTGAAGCACCAAATCCACAAGTTTCTCCAACCAAGTTTAAATAGACAAAAAGTGAAGACTGAATGATGCCAAAGTAACTGTTCTTAAATTAAGCTGTAACACAAAGTTCTCCCCCCAAAAACACAGGGCATTAAGCGTCTAGTTCAAGTACTGCCAGGCTGTATGTAGATCTGTCTCAGACAGGCTTCAGACAACAATTACAAGTACACTGCTTCTAGTGGGCATTATCCACGATACCAAAGCAGGGCAGGGATTCCCTTCCATTATCAATTTTTAAAAGTTGCAACCCCCTTTGGGATTGGCTGCCGCAGGGTCAGTGCTGAGCCCGGGGCTTGAGGGGAGGAAGTGAGCCTCCTCCTGGGCAGGGAAGCTCTACATTTAGTTTCAACACTTCTCCTTTCAGAGCTCTCTCTCAGGACTATTCTGGCTTCTCAGGATCCATTGCCCTTGCCCAGGAGAGAGAGCCTCGCTGGGACCCAGAAACCGCGAAAGAAGATTCGACCTACCTGTGGAACCAGACACAACTTGGTCCCCAAAGGTCGCTTAGGCGACCCCACTGCAAACGGCAAGTCAACTTGTGCACTTAAAACGTATCAGTTTATGGAATGCTTGTTTAAAGTCCTCATTGGACATGGTATAGATTATGGGGTTGATGAGGGAGTTGAGATAGCCCAGCCATGTGAAGAAGTCAAAGATGGCTAGGTGGAACCAGCAGGCATCTTTGCAGATAGGCATCACTAGGGAGATGATGAAGAAGGGTAGCCAACACACAATAAAGGCTCCCAAAATGATCCCTAGGGTCTTGGTGGCTTTGCGCTCCCTAGCGGCCATGAGTTTCTTCTTTTCCAGCAGGGCGTCGGAGACTCGCACTTTGACTTGGTTCACATACACAGGAGATCCGGATTCGCTGGGCACGTCGGGAACCCGCGAGTTAATAGAGGTGACCGAGGACGTGGACCCGGGGGAGTCGGTCACGCATTCCGACACCTCCTCTTCGGCCTTAGCCTGACGCCAGAAGAAGGGCGGCAGCGAGATAGAGATGGAGAAGACCCACACCAGCGCGATCATGACCGCCGCCCTCTTGGGAGTCCTTTTAGCTGAGTACTCCACGGCGTCCGTGATGGCCCAGTAGCGGTCCAGGGCGATGACACAGAGGTGCAGGATGGAGGCAGTGCAACAAGTGATGTCCGACGACAGCCAGAAGTCACAGACCACCTGGCCCAGTGTCCAGCGGCCGGTGACAGTGTACATGGTGCTGATGGGCATCACCAGGATGGACACAAGCAGGTCGGTGACCGCCAGAGAGGCGATCAGGTAGTTAGCCGGGGTGTGCAGTTTCCGGGTCCGGTACACTGTGGCAATCACAAAGGCATTGGAGAGCGTGGTGGCCAAGGTGATGAGCGCCAATAGCATAACCAGCAGTACTTTCCAGGGTAGGGAGATGGAGTCCTGGTAAATGTAGTCCTTGGCGCTGCAGTTTTGGGAGGGAGCAGAGGATAAGTTGGCTTGAGGAACCCAGGTCTCGGAGCCCGCGGGCGGCGGTGGAGCGCACTGAGCACCCGGTTCCTCCATGGCTCTCCTCGCCCCAGCTCCGGAGCGCAGCTCTTGGGCATGGAGCGGACGAAGGAGAGGGCGGAAGGACCGTGGCGATCGCAGGTTTGTCCCCAGTTGATAGTTCCGTGAGTTCCTCAATTATTCCTCCGCCCAGGTTCACAGCTGAAACTAGAGGTCATGGGTGCGGCAGCCAAGGCAGGCGGGCGCCTCCCCTGCACTTCCAGAGCGCCTAGCTAAGCCGCCGCGTCTGTGGTTGTTCCTCTCCACACCGGGTCTTAGACCTGGGTTGCTAAGAGCTGGCCCACCGAGCCCTGCTCCGCTCCAGCTCCCTGGAGGCGTCTAGTGCAGGAGGGTGAAGTACTGCTTGAGGAGAAGGCTTTGACCAAATGGGATCTCTTACCCCAGTTGCTTGAGGCTGAGCGTCTCCTAACCTGGACGCTTTTGGATCTGCAGACTTTGCCCACAGGAGTTTCCTAGGTGTAGAGACCAAAGCTTGCAGGCCAGCGAGAGGTCCCGAGATCTTGCATTCCCACCCCTCGCCCCAAGCTGGGGCACTTTTGGGGGGCTGCAGCGGCCGCCAGAGCTGGGTGGGGTGAAGTCTAGGAGCAGCGCTGCGCCGCGCCTCGCGCCGGAGCTCTGCCCTCCCTCTCTTTTCACTCTCTGGCCACTCGGACGAGCTGCCCCGCGGAGACGGAGCCATAAAAGGGGGGACACGGGGGCTGGAGTTGCGGCTGCTCGGGCCGCGCCGCCGCCACCGCCACCCTGGTCCCACGGGAGCCACTCGGAGCCATGCCACTGGGTGCGCGGGTCTGGAGGACCTGGCGCGGCACACTGGGAAGGGGCAGGTGTCTGGGGGAGCTGGAGGGACGCGGCGTGCACCAGCCCGGGAGAAGCGTGCGAGCTACGGAGCAGATGGGCTCTTTATATAGAGTCCAGGTCCGGTCCGCCAGAGCAGTGCAACTCGTGCGGCGCGGCGGGTGCGGACGCCCGCTCCCCATCACCTTCCCTTTTTCTCTCTCCCTCCCTCTTTTCCCCCCGCCCTGTTCCTTTCCTGGCCAAGGAAGCTCCCGCCGGGTCCTACCGCCCTATCTCCCCGCTTCCCACCCTGGGCCATCCTCCCAGCCCTGACAACCTGGAGCTGCATTTCTGGTCAGGGGAAGAAGGCGTCCTGTTCTCGCCTCTACGGACATCAGAGCTTGCTGCGCTGACCTCCAGTGAGACCCATGTCCTTAGCCATGGTCACAGGTTTAGTCCAGCAGTCTGGCCCTAGGCTCCTGCCTACCACTCCCACCCTAGGAGGCCAGTGTTAGGCGGGGAAGCCCTGGTCTCTGACCTCTCCGCTCTAAAATCATATCCAGCCCTGATGGCCACACCCAGGTTAGGAGGCACCAGTAATATCGCTGTAGAGGGCCCAATGTTTGCATTTTGTACTTTGCCGTCCTTAACTCTTGATACAATAAAAACTATTTTTTCATCTAGTTTTAGAAATTTGTGTTTTTCACTCAACTATGAGTCAACAGGGAAAAAGACAAGCTATCTGCGAAAATGTAAAAGTTATCACAAACAGAAGCCAACTGTATGTGAAATTAAACCTTCTGCTCCACCATCCTCTTCCAGCTGCTCAGTGCTTCAGTGCCTCTGGAAAACAGTTGCCAGTAAGCGTGTTCCTTCCAACAGCCTACCTAGAAAGGAGGTCATCAGAATTCAAGAAAAAAGGGGGATGGTGGGGCGGGGAGGACTGGAACCATCATCAGCACCATCTTGTGTGTCTCCTTTGCCTTCAACTAATATGTGGGAATGTCAGCCATAAGCTGCAGCATGCAATACCAGTACCTAGGTCTCATGACCAGGGACGGATCCCCTGTCCTCAGTTTCTCCTCTGACCTCAACAGAAACAAATGTAGGGTAGAGATGCAAATCAGAAAGTATGAAGAAAAGCTCCAGGAAAGGACAAGGTATTTTCAGCTCGAAGGATTAAATGATCCCCACTACGAATTCCTAGAGCCTAGATCCATGTTTGGCACCTAGAGTGTATCTAATAAAAACTGCATTGTAAATGAATTCATCTGTTTAAGCGCACATATATTTTAAAGAGAATCATTCTGTGTCAGAACCTAAGGCTATCTGATCTGATCCCTCCACCCAGTTTTAGAGGAAGAGTAATTGAGATCCTTTGAAAGAAGAGCTTTTTACCCAAGGCAATAAAGCACAAACCCAAGTTCCCTTAATTCCCGGTTCTCTAAACCAGGCAAGCAGGCAAAAAATAGAGTGCCTACTCTATGCTGAGTATTTTTCTAGGCATCCGAGGTATGGAGGCCAGTGGGAGTAGACTCAGACCCTCTTTTCCAGCAGTTTACATTCTAGAAGAGACAGACAATAACTACATGAACAAGTAAATAATTAATACTTATACTTTTCTGTAGTGTTAAGTGTTTTGAAGAAAAACACACATACACACATGCATGCATTGAGAGTGAGGGTACTCCTTTAACTAAGGTGGCAGCTCTTCAAGGACGTCCTCTAGATGCGGTCTGGGCTGCAGCAGCCACCCTGAGGATAAAAGCACAGCCTTCTCTCTTTTTCTCCTCCAGTCCTAGCACCTAGCATTTTGCCACCAACCTTAAGCCTCATTTTCACCACATTTTAAGGGATCCTTCCCATTCTCCCACCCCATCCACCTAGATAAACAATTATTTTTGTCAACTGCAGCGCTCACTTAGAAACCATAGAAGAGGGAAGCAAAGCCGGCGAGTTTAAACCGCTAGGTGGGGGCATTGGCCAGGACGGATCAAAAGTGTGTGCGATTGCGGGTGTGTCCTGTGGGAGTGCGGGGTGCCAGGAAACAATTTTCCCGTTATCCTAGGAGAACTGGAAACGATTAGAGACAAGTGTTAAAGGGATGGGAAGCGGGGGAAGGCCGACAGGAATGTAACCAGCTCCATGCGACCTTTCCTCTTTTAATTTCTGCTCGGGAGCATGGGACGGAGAAAAAACAAAGCAAAATTTGTTCCCCACACGGTTTTTGGCTTTAGCGGTTTGGGGACCTGTGGCTTTCTCCAGCCATGCCTCCACTGCTTCGCAGAGTCCCAGACTCCCAGAGGAATCCGCCCCTTGTAGGCAGTTTGATTTTACCCTCTTTGGTAAAGAGCTGCTTAAACACACACCGCCATCATATTGACCGGATGTTGGCAGAGTTCAGTGAAGAACCCCATTTCCTTAACCTGACTTCCGCATTTCAAGTATTCCTTTCTCACTTTAAAACACATAAAACATAGGTGTTTGCACAGAGGCGCATGTGTGTGAAACACCCAAGAGAGAAAGAGACCCTGTAAAGTCGCCTGTGCCTGGGTCACCCCTTCGGAGTAGGGGTCGCTGGGTAAGGTCCAAGTGCCAGCTCTGCAGTCCCCAGCGGCGCTAGAAGGAACCTCCAGGCAAGTTTTGGGGGAAATTCACCTGACAGGGGAGGAGCAGAGAGGGAATCAGTAGCGGAAGGGAAAGGGTGGAGATGGATTACCTGAGCGCAGCAAAACTTAGTTGAGTAGAAATAAGCTCCCGTATGAACACCGGGCACTAAAACTGCGAATTAATGTGGTTCCCTTATTATCAATTCCACGCACGTGTACGTTTGGCAGAAGCTGAGTAAGTGGAGAATAACTCTGGAACTGAAATGAAGTCAGTGAACCGACACAAAACCAGATCCTAGCGGTGAGCTGGCTGCGGAGGAACCAAAGAAAAATGAATCCTCGAGGAACCCTCTCCCATGCTAGGAAGATGTAGTTCTACAGCTGCAGCACCAAATTCGAGGCGCAGGCTGGGAAGTTTAAAGCGCAGCGCTAACCAGACTGGACACTGTCAAGGGAAGCATACTCTGCCTACAGCAACCACAAGAGATATCTCACGGAATTTATTGCAACTCAACTCTATGTAAGCTGGCAGTCAGCTAACCTTAGTCAGCCCTAGCCAGCTCTCTTGCCTGCGGCGACTGAGTCTTGCTTTCAGCATCCCTAGAGTCTTCCATCCAGAGAGTAACTATTGAAAGAGGTCCAGGCCCAGGAGCAAAGAAAGTCCTGATTTTATCTTTGCTTTGCTGAAAGAAAAACGTTAGAACACTCATGCGCCTGTCACTTTTCTCCTTTGATACAGGAAAATACAACCCCGCACTCACCATCCCACTGCTTGAGAAATCTGGTGTGGAGGCCTGTCTTGCTGCTTCTTTCAAATTCTGCTTCCTCCATCTATGGCCAGCATATATATATATATTTTCACTTCAGAAACGGGCAGCAGGAGACCACCAGCTCATGTGTGCACCATCCTAATGTGTGCTGGCAGCCCATTTCTAGGTTTATCTTATACTTCCTCCAGTAACTATTCCTTAAAGAACTGACTGATGGCAATGAAACTATCAGGTCCACCCAGTGACTTGGTTCTTACCATCCTTTGTGACTTCCTTGATGAAAACTATGAAAATGTTCAGATAAATGACCATATACATACATAGATATACATGTAATTTTTGCGGACAAATTCTGAGGATTTCCAAACCATATGAGGCCCAGATCCCTTTCCATATTCATTGGCCCTCACATTAGGCCTTTGACCTGATATTTGTGTCATGGTATTTACATTCCATCTGTTTTATTAGAAATTTTGAGGTCTTTCTTACCAAATAATGAAGGCAGGTGCTTTATTCCCTAAATGTTAGTTTGGTGTAACTTAATCCCTAAAAATTGGTAATTCTCCTATGTGTCTATATATGGATACAAATATCATGTAAGCCATATTTCTATTTAAGGAAGAATGCAAACAAAACTTAGAGCAAATATATATAACTTAGACATTTTTAATACCTATCTCCATATGAATAAACACTTTGCTACTTTGAACAGATACTTGCAACAAGTAACTTACTACTGGTTCAAAGATAGCCCAGATCCAACTAGAAGAGCCAGCTCCCAATTAAGATCTAATCACATATTTCCTGGCTGAAGACGTAGGTCTTCAAAAAAAAATTCTATTTTACAGCTACTATTAAGTAATGTAAGTAAGGTTACATAGAGTATGGTGTGCTGAATTTTTTTTTTCTTGGACAGAGTGAGATTTGGCAATGAGAAATATCTGAATGAAAAAACAATGCCAATAAATCCACCAAACTTACAAACAACTTGCTTTTTTAAGTTGGCAGTGTAATTAAGCAGCTCTGTTCAAGATGAAGTCTCTCTTGAAAAACCAAACCAAACAATTTGATGGTGAAGTTATCTTTCAGCCTAAGTGACGAAGCAATAGAAATGCAAAGTCTTTATTTTCAAACAAATAAAGAAAAGTCAAAACACTTATTTTGCCGAAGAAAAGCAAAATTCTTAATTTCAAACAGGAAAAATGACATCACTCTCTGGTGCTTTATTGCTTCTTTACCTGTCATTCATGAATAAGAATCATTATCCTTTATTGAACACAATATACTAAGCCATATGCTATGTATTCTACATACATTCTTACACTTATTTCTTATAACACTGAGAGTTGTCATTATCATTCTCATTTTCGGGATAAAGAAGTTGAGGCTTAGAGAATTGAAGTAATTTTGCCAATGTCAGACAGCTGGTAAGTGATAGAATCAATTTTCAAGTTCAAGTCTCTAATTTCAAGTTACAACCATTGACCAGTATTCTACACTGGATCGGCCATGCAGCTCAGCGTAGCCACCCATTTTGCTCACCTGACCATGACTTCGTTTCCTTCTGCCTGTGAGATGACGTCATTGCTCATAGCTATTTAAGTCTCCATAGTAATATTCGTTTAGACGCCTTCAAATTTTTATGTGGGGGTGAAGGTAGGGATTGGAGGTTGGGGGTGATTGTGGTAAAAATCAGGTAGAAAACTGGGCACTGTGATTATGTGTAGCTAGCTATCATTTCAAAAGTACTGTTGATAGGTGATCATATACTACATAGTTTGATGTGCACAGCCCAAATAGAAATCAAGCTAAGCTGTTCCAGATTAGTTTTGGCATAATTATATTCAGGGTGTGCTTTAATTTTTGCTGTTATCTTCCATTCTTTTTTTTTCTCTCTTCCTTCTCATTATCTTTTTCTTTATCATTAACACTTTCCCTAGGCCCATAAATATACACATTGAAATAAATAATTAATTAAAGCTTTTTAAAAATTGTAAGGATGGAATGTATTAAATACAGCGATATCCCCTGTTCTCCATATTTAACCATGTTAGTTTGAATATCAGTTACAAAAATAACCGATACAAATTAAATTGCTTTTCTTTTTTCCTAGTGTGTTGAACTTAACTGACTTTTTCCCCTTATGGATCAGGAACTCATCAAAGATAAAAAGACCTATCCCTGGTGATACACTTATTTGAATAAAGTTATTTAAAGAACATATTAGCCAAAAATCCCTGGTGTAGCATGTTCAGTTACTAAGAACAAGGCAAACACCAAAAATGTAAGCAAAAACAAATCTAAGTGCCAATGTTCTAAAACTTTTGCACTTTATGTATGGCAGAGCTCCTCCTAGCCTCATTCAGATCTTATTTCTTCTTGCCAAATATACAGTTCTAATATGTTTAGCTATATGTTTTCCAAGGCCCCTGAAGATATAAGAAATGGATGAGAAACTATGTCAGATAAGCATGTTGAATGCAGCAAGATGCCACATTTATCATCTTTATTGCAAATTGAGCCAGGAAATCTAGAGTAAAGATTAAGAAGCAAAAGCCTAAAAGAATGACAATAACAACATTATGATTTGTGTTGACCTATTTAATAATATGATATATTAACTAAGACTTTTATTACAAGTGATGGAAAACCAATTTAATCAACCTAAAAACAAAAGACAGGAATTTATTTCAAGGAGATTGGGGCTCCCTAGAGTCAAAAAAGGAATTGAACCACCAAGTTTTGGACAAAGTAGGAATGCAGCTGCATCTTGGGAAAAACCAGCATTCTGGAACGCAAGCAGAACTCTTCTTTTTCTGTTGGTTGCTGTCTGCAGGTAGATTTCTTTCATCTATTTCACTGTAGATGGGCTTTTCTCATGTTGTTAAAACATAGCCATTAACACCTTTTGACTTTACATCTTGCAGCTTCAATTATATTTTAGAAACTAATCTGAATCAGATCCACTTTAAGAAATCCTCAGAAATGGGTTCTGTTTCTGAGTAAAATGCAGGATGTCATGAAAGGTGAACATTACCAAAGTAACAACTGAAAAAGCTATAAATATAAAAAAACCATATTTTAAAAACTTTGAAGAGTGTGGAAGCAAGAATAATTAGATAAACTAAAATTCTGCAAAAGGAAATGTATTTTTTAGGTGAGTAAATGATTACTGCCTGTTTTATTTCCGACCCAAACTCTCTTTCACTTTCATTTTCAAGGCTTCTCATCCTCAGACTTTTTTCTGAAGGCAGATGAAGCACCAAACCTCGGGTGAGCCAATTAAGAACAAATGGCGCAGTTACAGAAGACAGGATGCAACCCTGCCACCTATCTCTCTCTTTCAGGTAAAAGGGATGTCGGTTTTGTTTCCCTTCAGTCTCCTTTTCCTCCCCTGTCCTCTCTTTGCAGATGGTAATCGTGTACCCATACCACAGGACACTCCCCTTGGGTGCATCTGCCAAACTGGGAAAAGGTAATTTTCCCAAACCTTAAACTGCTTGGCTTGCTTAATAAATTCTACTCCATTCTCTCTTCAGTGTCCGTGTGCCTAATTCTTCCTGGTTGTGTGACAAGACCTCGGACTGAGCTGAGCTAAGGAGCAGAAAAACTGCAACAATATGAGGGAAAAGACAGAAGGCAGACTGTGACAAATGAATTTAACTGTACTACAGATGAATTAGATAACCACAATGAAGAAGATGGAAAGAAAGTTGATGATCTCCATAACTTTAGAAAATGCTTTGGCTTAATAATGCAAGGCTAAGGACAAAAAATAAGTATATATAGACATAAACTTTAGTTGATACATTTGTTTCTCAGAGGGGAAGGAGCCAGAAATTCTGAAACTACTTTATTTGTATATTAGGGTTGAGCAAGCAAGTAAATATGTTAGAATATAATGAGAACCAGGTTTCTCGCTGTCAATGAAAGAAGCTACAAACAACAAAAAAAGGAAGGATAAAATGAACCGTGGTGTTGTATAGGAGTTCTAGTTACCAATGTGGAATCGTGGTTTCTTTAAAACACATCTATCTACATAAGTAGACATAGAAACAAATACAGATGTGTATAAGCATGACTTTTTATACATATGTATTTTTTATCTCTATCTACTGAGAAAGCCAAAAGCAGCAGCACCCCAGTAGTCACAAATATCAGTGGCATCCAGATTTAGATCTATGAATATAATTTTTCAATTAAAAAGACAGGGCTCCTTGGAGGTCTACTTGACTCCAGGGTGAGGGTAAGAAAAATTTAGGAGAAGTCTGAAGTATCTGTGATGACAGAAAAAAGAAAGCACTTAAAAAATAAGGGATAGAAGAGGGGAAACAAAGAAAAGAATGGAGCATATAAAAAACACACAGGAACCAACCTATCTGGGCACAATGGTGTGCACCTGTAGTCCCAGGCACTTAGAAGGCTAAAGTGGGAAGATCCCTTAAGCCCAGGAGTTCAAGCCCAGCTTGGGCAACAAAGCGAGACCCCATCTCTTAAAAACAAAGAAGCCAATATGAATGGTCAAAGTTGAAAAATATTGAATAAGAAAATAAATAATGATATTGTTAGATTATAATGAAAATAATCAGATAATATCCATGAGCTTACACTAATGCAAATAAATTAATGGATTAATAAAATAAATAGAGGAAAATACCAACTCTTCAGAAAAAAATACAATTAATAAAGATAGAAGGAATGATAGAAATATGATATTATTACTAGAATCTCAAAGGGATAATTGCTCCAGGTAAGATCCAGCAGTGAATGTTCAAATTAGTGGATAAAAAAATATTTTCCGAAACAGGATATTTGCATAGTCTCTAAGTGCCTCTCTCAAAATAATTAGGAACCACAAAGAGATAAATAGTAAATATACCATGGAGAGGCTAGCAGATACAACCTTAGTCAAGTGATCAAGGTGAGCCTCACCAGCAATGACTTATGTGATATGCCTCCTTCCCCTATATGATATTACCAAAGAGTACTTCACTTCTGTACTATTCTTACCACATAATCCATAACCACTGCCTGAACATGGGAAAACATCACACAAATCATTTGGTGGACACTCTACAAAATAAATAATCAGTATTCTTCCAAATATCAGCGTCATGGATAAGGGAGCCTAAGGAATTGTCATAGAGTACCTAAAACCAAAGAGACATGTCACATAAATGCAATGTGGGATCCTGAACTGAATTCTGAAACAAAGGAAAGGTCATTAGTGAAAGACAGTATTTTACCAATGTTAATTTCTTAGTTGTGATCAATATTCCATGTTAGATGTTAATGTAAGGGGAAACTAGGTAAGAGTATATAGGAATTATGTGTAGCATTTTTGCAACTCTTCTGTAATTCTGAAATTATTTCAATTTTTAAAGGTTTTACCTATGAAAGGGATAAAGGATTTAGGATTATGGGTCAGGGACAGCCATTAGATTTTTTTAATGAATACGTTTTGTGTAATTATGATTTTTGAACTATATGAAGCTATTAATAATTTAGAACTAAATTTAATGTTTTAAAATAAATACAAATAAAAGGAGGTTTTTAAAAAAATTTATACTTTAGTTTCTAAATTGTATACAGGTTTTTCACATGGAATATGATAAAATAATATGCACTATTAGAAAGAAAATATGTAAAAAGTATAACAAAATTAAAAGATTTATGTAGAGTTGGTGGCAGAAAGTATTCAAGCTTTGAGACCTCATAACATCAAAATGAAGTTTCCATTGCTATTGTTTGTGAAGTACAAAAGTACATTACCAGCTATGTCAGAAATAATTTAGAGATAATAGGAATACCCTGCCTTAATTAAACTCTTAGTAAATGTTCAATGAATGAGTCACTGTCATGTTTCTCTGTCTCTTCTACAGACCTCAGTGGACTTGTTCCAAGGAAAAGGAAAGAGGGATGGAGCATGGTTTTATGGCAGCCTTTCCCCAGAATGAAATATACTTTGAGCACATGAGCTCATGAGCAGGAGAAAACTGATCGGAAGGACATGATGGCCATACAAACCTTGTCCTGTATATTTTCTAAAATTATATATCCATGTTCATTCACTATTAACTCTGGTATTTTTTTCCCAAGGCAATATTCTGCCAGCTTTTTCTCAAGATGCATAGAAACGTGAAGCAAGTGACAGCCACATCACCAATTTTATCCATAATTACAAAATGCAGCCCTATTTCAGTGATGTTCAAAGGTAACAAAGAAAAGTTTATCTTAGACCTGATAAAATATGATAAATTCAATATGCTTAACAGCTTGTATGACAGGTCTGCTGATGATCAGCTTTGCCTGCATATTCATTATAGCTTGTGTTTACATAGTTCATTTTGTGTGAGGATATCAGAATATTTTTAAAATATTAATAATGCATAGTCTATTCATAAATATTTAAAACCTATAAGTGATATTATGTTCATCTCAGAAATTTGGCAAAGATTAAAATTTCATTGTTTATCTACTAAGAGCCAGAATGAATATTACTAATCAATAGAATTTAAGATTAATTTGTGAATAAAGTTTGTGAGTCTAATTCTGGTAATCTGACTGGATATGGTAAATGAAAAAAAATCAAAATTATAGCCAAAAGTTTAAAAACTATAACAAAGGAAAATAAAGCTGTTGTTGTAAAAACTAATACAATAGCACAAAGTTGGTTTTTTTAAAGAGAAAAAATTTGAGAAATGTTAGATACATTTAAAAAGTCGTGTAAGGGCATGAAACTAAGGGGTCAATGGAAGGAACTGTTTCATGTGGGACAGCATTCTAAAGCAATCCAAATGATAAAACAATTCAAGGAAGTATTAAAATATCAATATGTAAGTACATTCCAGAAATAAGAAAAAGCAATAATGATACAGAATTTTGAATCAGTAATAGAAAGTACAATATTAAGAATATCATGGAATGTGGGGAAAGAGAAGCAAGTGATTAAGTTGAAAGAGATAAACATGACAGATACATGGAGAAAGAAACAAGAAGACACAGAATCACCAATGATATTAATAAAGATGCTATACTGCATTGAGGAAAATATGTTTACTTACTGAAAATGTTTACAAATTCAAGACCAATTAATAAGAAAAGATATATATCATATATATCATATATGTATCATATATATCAATCATATATACCATGTATATATCATATATATCATATATACCATGTATATATCATATATATCATGTATATATCATGTATATCATATATCATGTATATATCATGTATATCATATATCATGTATATATCATGTATATCATATATATCATGTATATATCATATATATCATATATATCATGTATATATCATATATATCATATATATCATGTATGTATCATATATATCATATATATGATGTATGTATCATATATATCATATATATCATGTATGTATCATATATATCATATATATCATGTATGTATCATATATATCATATATATCATATATATCATGTATGTATCATATATATCATATATATCATATATATCATGTATGTATCATATATATCATATATATCATGTATGTATCATATATATCATATATATCATGTATGTATCATATATATCATATATATCATGTATATATCATATATATCATATATATCATATATATCATGTATATATCATATATATCATATATATCATATATATCATGTATATATCATATATATATCATATATATCATGTATATCATGTATATATCATATATATCATGTATATCATGTATATATCATATATATCATGTATATCATGTATATATCATATATATCATATATATCATGTATATATCATATATATCATATATATCATGTCTATATCATATATATCATATATATCATGTCTATATCATATATATCATATATATCATGTCTATATCATATATATCATATATATCATGTATATATCATATATATCATATATATCATGTATATATCATATATATCATGTATATCATGTATATCATGTATATATCATATATATCATGTATATCATGTATATATCATATATATCATATATATCATGTATATATCATATATATCATGTATATATCATATATATCATCTATATATCATATATATCATCTATATATCATATATATCATATATATCATACAGCCTATCATGTTTGCTTGTTTTATTTCCAGGATAATTTGAAAAAATCTTATAAAAACTGATGCAGAAAAAAATAAAATAGATTGCCTTTAACAAAGGGACTGAAGTCAGTTAAATGTTTCTTTCATCAGTACTCTATTACCAGATGATGGAGAAATGTTTGCTGAGTTTCAAGAAAATAAAGGTTGCAAAATCAGATTCCTATATCTAGCCTATTTGTTATTTAGGTGTAAGGTAAACAGGAAGATAGTCTTAGATGTGCAAGAATCTGTACATTAAAAAATACCAAAATTCTATTCAACTAAAAAGTTGGGAAGGATGTGTGCTAACAGGTTTACCATTGATATTCTTTGGGTGGAGGGATTATAGATAATTGTAGCTTCTTTATTCTGTTTTGAATTG